CAGGAGTTTGAGACCACTCTGGGCAATAAAGCAAGACCCCGTCTCTATTAAAAACTTAAAAAAAAAAGCTGGGTATGGTGTCTCACACCTGTAGTCCTGGCTTCTCAGGAGGCTGAGGTGGGAGGATTGCTTGAGCCCAGGAGGTCGAGGCTGCAGTGAGTTGTGATCACAGCCTAGGCGACAGAAGGAGACCCTGTCTCCAAAAAAAAAAAAAAAAAAAAGCACCTGTTTATGACAAACTCAGCTTTCTGGGTGACATAGATGGTTGTATGTAGGTAACAGGGTGGTTTCACGGATGGCAGATTCATTTTAGAAATTGTAAAATGGCTAGCAGTTTTCAGAACAAGAGATTAGTTAGAAAAGGAAAGTGGCAGCTGTTTGTTTTCTGCAGGGCCTGTCGGGAAGCCTCTGGTTTCTTTTCATCCGTGAGGAGTGGGGAGGAGGCCTCTTCAGGAAGAGCAGTTTATTTTTGTGAAAGGAATACTTACTGATTTCAAACATTTGGAACTAAACTGGAACGTATTTTTCTTTCCGATTTCTGCGTTTTTGAGGTGTGTGTAAACCCACCAGCGCAGCAGCTGGGAGGGCCCTTCAAAGGTGGGCGGGTGGGGTGAGTGAGGCCCAGGGGATAGAGTGTTTGCCCAGATTTGAATCTCATTTGGGGAAAGTTTCAGAGGCTTGGGTGGCTGATTGATCATTCCTTCAATGGTCCTTCATCAGCACGTCTTTACTGAGCACGTGCTGTGTGCTGTTCTAGGCGCTGAAGGATAGAAGTGAAGGGTTCCCCCCTCGTGGAGCTTAGGTTCCAGCAATAAGCAAAACATGCCCTGCAGCGAAAGGCTTCTGGGCTGCCGGCGACATTTTCCCAACGTTCACAACCGGGTTCCTTCCGGACGCCCGTCTCTAGGGACGCACTCCCGCCTTTGGCAGGGCCGCTGCCCGGCGGAGTCTCGCGAGGATCTTGTGACTTATCGCGGCATCGCCCAGCGGTTGCCGGGAAACGGCGTGGCTTCCGGGGGCGGGCGCCCTGGTCCCGGAGTCGCCGCTGGGCCTGTCCGCTGGCGTCATGGTGAGCAGGGGCGGGAGCGGGGCTGGGGTCCTGAGTCTCTCTTACCCCATTATTTCCACCAAAGGCACCGAAAAAGAAAGGGAAGAAAGGCAAAGCCAAAGGCACCCCGATTGTCGATGGGCTCGCTCCAGAGGACATGAGCAAGGAGCAGGTGAGCAGAGCGGGCTGTGGCCCAGTCCCCGGCCTAGCCTTATATTTTAACTTTTTACATTTAGCTGTTTATTTTTAGGTGAAGTTGAGTCCTCCCTCTTTCTTCCTTGCCTTTCGCCGGCCACACGCCCCGTTGCCGTGCATGGGCCCCTGCTCAGTGCCTCACCTGACCCACTGCACCTGGCCAGGTGGAGGAGCATGTCAGCCGCATCCGGGAGGAGCTGGACCGCGAGCGGGAGGAACGAAACTACTTCCAGCTGGAGCGGGACAAGATCCACACCTTCTGGGAGATCACACGGAGGCAGCTGGAGGAGAAGAAGGCTGAGCTGCGGAACAAAGACCGGGAGATGGAAGAAGCCGAGGAGAGGCACCAGGTGGAGATCAAGGTGAGTGGGGCCGGCCTGCACGTGCTAACCTGGGTGAGCAGATGGTACTCCCATTGCCCTGCAGGTGTACAAGCAGAAAGTGAAGCACCTGCTATATGAGCACCAGAACAACCTGACAGAGATGAAGGCTGAGGGCACTGTAGTCATGAAGCTGGCACAGAAAGAGCACCGCATACAGGAGAGTGTGCTGCGCAAGGACATGCGGGCACTGAAGGTGGAGCTCAAGGAGCAGGAGCTGGCCAGTGAGGTGGTGGTGAAGAACCTGCGGCTGGTAGGTGTGGCGGGGGCACCTGGAGGCTGACACTGTGTAGTAATGGCCGCTTCTCCCTGTGCAGAAACACACCGAGGAGATCACCAGGATGCGGAATGATTTTGAGAGGCAAGTTCGAGGTCAGTTTCCCGTGTGCTCATTGTGTAGGTGCCTGCTAAGCTGCTGTTTGCTGCTGCCTTTCAGAAATTGAGGCCAAGTATGATAAGAAGATGAAGATGCTGAGGGACGAACTCGACTTGCGGAGAAAGACTGAGCTCCACGAAGTGGAGGAGAGGAAGAATGGCCAGATCCACACGCTGATGCAGCGCCACGAGGAGGCCTTCACCGACATTAAGAACTACTACAACGACATCACCCTCAACAACCTGGCCCTCATCAACTCCCTCAAGGTGCTGTGCGTGGGCTGGGCTGGGGAGGCACAAGCCCCTGCCGGGCCTGTGCTTGTGCCTGCAGGAGCAGATGGAGGACATGCGGAAGAAGGAGGACCACCTGGAGAGGGAGATGGCAGAGGTGTCTGGGCAGAACAAGCGCCTGGCAGACCCTCTCCAGAAGGCTCGGGAGGAGATGAGCGAGATGCAGAAACAGCTCGCAAACTACGAGAGGGACAAGCAGATCCTGCTTGTGAGTTTCCCGCTGGATTCCTCTCCCTCCTTTTTCTGTCCCCTACTCCCTGTTTTTCCTCCAGTGCACAAAAGCCCGTTTGAAAGTCAGGGAGAAAGAGCTGAAAGACCTGCAGTGGGAGCATGAAGTGTTAGAGCAGCGATTCACCAAGGTGAGTGGCACCACGCTGGCCCTGCAGTTGGCCTCATCGCCCACCCCCAGCGCTGTCCCTACAGGTGCAGCAGGAGCGGGACGAGCTCTATCGGAAGTTCACCGCAGCCATCCAGGAGGTGCAGCAGAAGACAGGGTTCAAGAACCTCGTGCTAGAACGCAAGCTGCAGGCTCTGAGCGCCGCTGTGGAGAAGAAGGAGGTGCAGTTCAACGAGGTCCTGGCTGCCTCTAACCTGGACCCTGCAGCCCTGACGCTGGTGTCCCGCAAGCTGGAGGTAGGCCCTAGACAGGCTCCTGACCCCAGTGGGTCTCAAACTCCCATCACCTCTCTCTCCTCAGGATGTTCTTGAGTCGAAGAACAGCACCATCAAGGACCTGCAGTATGAGCTGGCCCAGGTCTGTAAGGTACGGCTGTGCCCTGCCCTCCCTCAGGGGCACTCAGCTCCCTGACACTGCCCTGTCTCCACAGGCCCATAACGACCTGCTGCGCACGTATGAGGCAAAGCTGCTGGCCTTCGGGATCCCTCTGGACAACGTGGGCTTCAAGCCCTTGGAAACAGCTGTGATCGGACAGACACTGGGCCAGGGCCCCGCGGGACTGGTGGGCACCCCGACGTAGCTGCCCCCCTGGGGGGCCACAGCCCAGAGAACCAGCCTAGGAACACTCGGGATGACACCCCTTATCACACCAAGGACAGCAAGTTTTTTAGATTTTATCATCAGCAAATGAAAGCTTTTCACATGTTCTTGCCATCCTCTTTCCTGGCTCTGTGGAGGAGAACCACCTGCAGGACCCTCACCCATGGTGTCCCTGTCGCTCCCTTCCCTGGGTGCCGCACGTCCAGCCTGTGTCCAGGCCTACTCCCTGGTCTCACCTCCGACCACAGTCGGCGGCACCTTCTCAGAGTGCCCCGCACTCACCTGGGGGTTGGGGCAGTGCCGCGCTGTGCTGCCTGTCTTCGCGCCACTGTTGTCCCACCGAATGGACAGCTTTGCAGGTGCTGGCACTAACTTCATTGACACCTGAGTCACAGCTGCCCAGTGGGATTCTCCAGGGGGCCGGGACTTCCCTAGGAAGTGGTGAGCCAATGCTCCCTGATGAGCACAAAGCCCGCTCTGTTGAGGGCTGGGTGGGTGCAGCCAGCGTGCGGGAACGGGCAGGCAGCCTCCCGCTGCCAGTCTTCGCTCTAACTCCCTCGGTAGGTGATGTAGGACCAGGGGCACGTGGAACTTCTGGGCCTTGCTGGTGATGGTTAAAACAACCTGAGATGGAGAGGCCAGGAGAGAGTATAAGGGGATAGCAGCAAACCACCTATCTGGCCCCAACACACCTGAGAGAATTCAGCAGCCCAGACTGAGGGTCTGGGATGGGGTGAACCTTCCGCACCAGAGGGACACTCCACAGAAGCCACAGCCCAGTAAGTCAGGCGCTTCTGCGGCGGCTCCAGTGTGGGGTGAGGCAGTGAGGTTAGGCCCAGAGAGCTGGAGTTGGCTCAGATGAAAACCTCTGTCAACAAAGAGGGGATGAATCACCCTTGGCCCAGCCTCCCCACAAAGCCTGACCCTGGGCAGGTGAGTGACGGGTGTGTCCTCGTAGAGTCTATTGCTGCCTGGACACCTTTCTTTTGGGAGCTCAAAGCAAGTGAGCTCACCTACCTGCCACCGCCCAGGACCAGTCTGCCCACTGCCTAAATGATGCCCGGCCAGCAGGACCTGGCCTGCAGATCCCAGTGAGTCATGAGCCTCAGCCCCCTCCAGCCCACTGGGGCTCTCACCTCCACATGTGGGTAGAAGCTTTCCTGCCCCCTCTTCCTCCAGTAGCCCTCAGTGTCGAAGGTGAGCTTGTAGGTGCCTGCCTTCATCTGGTCCAGGACAGTGACCATCTGGGTCTGTGTAGCTGGGGAGAGGATGAGGCTGCAGAGATGGGGACCAGAAGCCCCCCACCCCAGCTTTCCTGGGTCTGCATCCCAGTGGGCCTCAGACACTGCCCTGCCACCTGTCAGACTTGGGTGAGCAGACACAGTGAGGCTGTTAGGTCCTGCAGTTCCAGAGCAGTCTAGGGACACCACTGCCCTGTCTTTAGGAAATCACAACACAGAGAAGCAAAAAGGGAAAAAGTCTCCCACAATTTATCCCATGAGCAAGAACCACTTTATAGCTGGCATATATTTTTCCAGATTTTCTCTATGCATAAGTATATTTGTTTAAAAACTTATAAAGTGGATTATACTATTTGTATTGTTTTATAACCTGTGGTTTTCACTTA